CCGAGTCAGTATGCACATTGGGAGCCTCCTCCACTAGGTCATACAGGCCTTCTGCGTGTAGATGGAATTATCATGTCCCACACTGTACCCCGGCACCTCCCTCGATTAAGGTGATTTGCATCATGCAGGGCCTGCCTGTTATCAGAGAGTCTCCTGGACATACAGAAATAGGAATGTACAGGGACTGCATACACCTGTTGCTCAATTTCTAGCTAAATGGCTGGAGGTGGGGGATAAAGAAATGGCATTCATACGGTGTAATACTAGCCATGTTTCAGAAAGTTTTCAAAAAATGTTTAGTGGAGAAATGTGCAGGGTCAGTGGAAGAAAACCTGTAAAATTATATTATGATTGTTTTATACTCTATACGGACAAGCCTAAATTGGAGGGCATTTTGGAAAACTCGCTTGGATACATGAAAACTGCCAAGATCATTATAAAGAAACAACAGGATCCATTCTAGATTGAAAGCAACTTGAAATGAGACAGTAGAGTGTAATGCGTGTTTAGTTTGTGCTTGAATAAAAGACGAAAACTACGTAAGACATTGGGACAACTGGAGAAATTAGCATATGGGCTGGGGATTGGGTACAGGCTTCAATGTCGTTACTTGGGTGAGTTGAAGAATGTACGTGTTCTTAGGGGACATCTGCTTAAGGATATACAAGGTTCAGGGGGGAAAAATATCTCCAAACGATATACTTTTATATCTATGTGTGTACATGTGTGCGCGTAGAGAAAGAAAAAAGTACATACGCTGTATATTTCAAAGAACATATAAAACCATGGATGTCAATATACTTCCCTTCCGGTGCGCTGCCTGCGCAGAACCGAGAGGTTCTGACGATCCGCAGCTCCCACGCTCCCCTTCCGGCCCCGCAGCGCTGTGAACTCCATTTCCCAGAAGGCCTTGTATCCCGTGCATGGCCGTTTCCAGGCAGGAAGGCGAAGGGCCTTCTGGGAGGTGAGGTCCTGGGCGGCCGCTGGCCACCAGGCGGAAGTGCGTACCGGAAGTGCCGGCGGCAGTGTGTAAGACGCTCACGGGCGCGCGGACTATCGGGCGGCTAGGCTCTCTGAGGAGGCTGCCACAGTGGTGAGTGGTGTGTGGAGGAGAGGCGAGGGTGATTTCTGCCTTCGTTCTCCTTCGTTTGGTCCAGAAGCAACCGTGACAAGTGGTGCCCGACCAGGGACCTGAACGAGGAAGGTCTGCCAGAGCAGAGAAAGTGAAACTGATCAGACGAACTACGAACCCCTGGACGGGAGAGTCTGCCGGCGGAGAATATAAGGTCAGTTCCCTGAGAAGGTATCGGGAGCGGGAGTGGGGACGAGGGTATGCTTGTGTTTTTACAGGAGATGGACAAACCGTGTGGGTGCCCTCCAGGTGTGTGTGACCATGGAACGGGAGACCGGAGGGATCCATGGTATTCAACCGTGGGCCTGTTACCTCCAGTACGAGCCATGAGCCAGCGGAATCTGAATGCAAAGACAGAACAAGGGCCGACCGGAGTCACAATGACATCCAACCCCATAACATGGGGACAGATCAAGAAAACGACACAAGAAGCTGAGAAACTACTGGAGCGCCAGGGTCAGGCAAAAACCCCTGACTCCATGTTCTTGGCCATGCTAGCTGTAGTGTCCTGTGCGGTATGTTTCCCCTGTGTAGAGGCAAAAACATAATGTTGTTATGTCTCTGTTTTTTTGCTCATAGTCTATAGGATCGGGTGAACCACCAACCGGCAATTGAAAGCTGCACAGCCTGAAATTACCTTTATTCAATTAATGCAAAAACAAAAGGGGAGATGTTGGAGGCCGAAGGAATGAGGGTCGTGACCAACTCAGTATACCACTGGAGGCTCTGTGAGCAAACAGCAAACTGTTCTCATGAAAGCAGGATGTTGGCGAACTGACAAACTCTGTCTGCCGCCAGAAGGAATGCTGGGGGCAGTCATGTCCCAGGTCCCGTGCTCCTTGAGGTTATCCACAGGAACATCCAGAACCTGTTGAACAAAGAAAGGAATCATGTGGGCCTGTGTTAAATCAAATAGCTGACCGACAGTTATCCCTTCCTCCCTATTCACTCTACCTAATAAATATGAAGGGCTGTAAAAGCTCAGGTCCCTGTTCCCTAATATCAAGGAGCCCCCTGACCCCTTCTTTCAAACAGATCCTTTTGTCTGTCTCATTTCTGCATTCGTCGTCCTTCGTTCGGTCCAGAAGCAACCGCGACAGTCCTGCATGTGTTGATGCCACCTGTATGTGCAGGTGTGACCTCAGGTGTGTGAGTATCCCTCATACCCCTTATCATCACTGCCTATTCGCTCTTCCTCCAGCCTCTGGCAACCACTAATCCACGTTATATGTCTAGATTTGCCTCTTCTGGACACTTCATATAAATGGAGTCATACAATATGTGGTTTCTTGTGTCTGGCTTTTTACCACTGAACGTTTTCAGAGTTCATCCATGTTGTAGCATGTATCAGTTTTTCATTCCTCTTTATGGCTGAATAATACTGCATTGTATGGATATACCACAGTTTGTTTACTCATTAGTTCATAGACATTGGGGTTGTTTCCAACTCTCTGATATTATAAATGCTACTGCTGTGAAAATTCATGTACAGGTGTTTGTGTGGATGTATATTTTTAATTTGGGAAGGGGAGGCCATGGGTGGGACCTAGGCTTGTGAAGAGCCTGGCCTGGGTGTATCTGTTTGTCCGAGGAGTGCCTGTATGCATGGCCATGACCACACCCACTCCTTGCTGCCTGTGCTCATTAGCCATACTTCATTTTCCAGAATCCCAGGCCTGGGCCCCTGAAGTCAAAGCCAGGAGCCTAGAGCCACACTGATGTGTAGGATCAAAGAGAAGGCGGCAGTGGCCCTGGAAACAAACCTGTCTCTGCAAGAGTCACTAGCAACCTGGGACCTCTGCCCAGGACTGAGACCTCGGGTGCCCCCTACCCTGTAGCTGCTGAGGCCAAGCAATGTGGAGACAGAGAGAGGGTGAGGTGATGGAGCCTGAGGTGCCGAGTGAGGTAGATGGTGGGGTGGCAGTCACAGTGGCACAGGAGGCAGGTACAGGGCTAGATGTTTTCAGAAACCAGATATCCCTCTAAAACACACCCTGCTTCTGCTGCCTTCATTCCACTGCCCTGCCTTCCTCAGCCTGCTCTACACCACTACCTCCTCATGGTTCTCCTGCCTCCCGTTGCCCCCTTCATCACTCTCCACTCAGCATTGGGTAGAGAGGGTCTTTTACCCCTGACTGATGAGGCCACCCCTCTCTTTAAACCCTCCATCACTGCCCAGGCCATCAGAGTATGGTTGGCAAACTCTTCTGTAAAACACAAGCAGCAGGCTGGGCGCAGTGGCTCATGCCTGTAATCCCAGCATTTTGGGAGGCTGAGGCAGGCCTGAGGTTGGGCCTATGAGACCAGCCTGGCCAACATGGTGAAACCCTGTCTCTACTAAAAATACAAAAAATTAGCTGGGCGTGGTGATGCATGCCTGTAATCCCAGCTACTCGGGAGGCTGAGGCAGGTGAATCGCTTGTTCCCAGGACATAGAGATTGTGGTGAGCCAAGATCGTGCCTTTGCACTCCAGCCTGGGCAACGAGCGAAACTCTGTCTCAAAAACCAAACAAAAAACACACAAGCAGCAAATGTCAGCTTTGTAGGCTCAGAGAGAAAACCAAGAATGTTACAAAGGTACCTATCTAACAAGAGAAAAACATGTCCATACATTTTATTAATAAAATCCAAAACTTTGTTAAATGTAATTCATTCCTTAATGAGCAAAAAGCTTT